ATAAACAAGGCTTGAATATTCTAAAATGGCTTTTGCTTAGGTAACCAAGTCTATCCATATTGTATGGAGACATCTTGTTTCATTTATTCATTCAGCAAGTACCTGATGAGCATCTCATATGTTCCAGGCACTGTGTTAAGTTCTGGACCTACAGTGAGGACCATCACACAGCTCCTGCTCTCCAGAAGCTTATGGTCAGCAGGGAAGATCAACATTTAATGAAAACATAGCTAAATATAAATGAGAAATGGTGATATGTGTTGTGAAGGAAAAGAACAGCATTTACATGCATCTGTTTTTTTTTTTTTTTTTTTTTTTGAGACGGAGTCTTGCTCTGTCGCATAGGCTGGAGTGCAGTGGCGCCATCTTGGCTGACTGCACCTTCCGCCTTCCAGGTTCAAGCGATTCTCCTGCCTCAGCCTCCCGAGTAGGTGGGGCTACAGGCATGCACCACCATGCCCAGCTAATTTTTTTGTATTTTTAGTAGAGACGGGGTTTCACCATGTTGGCCAGGATGGTCTTGATCTTTTCACCTCATGATCTGCCCACCTTGGCCTCCCAAAGTGCTGGGATTACAGGCGTGAGCCACCATGCCTGGCCTACATGCATCATTTTTTAAAACAGTGATTAATGGAGTCCCCTTTCCCAATTTTTTAATACAAAGGTGTGGATGGGAGATTTGCAGCAAAGATAGGAAAGCAAAGATATAACCCACAATCTTTACTCTTGCCAACAGCTCTTACCTTCTTTCCCACCAAAATTTTCCTTTGATAAAATGTCTTGCTGAGAGTTAGGCTAACTCACCAACCAGCTTTAATTTTGGTTGACAGGGTGCCGTAGAAGACCTTTGCTAGCCAGACTGTGAGCTTCTTGCAGACAGGAATTATGTCCTGCATCACTGTGTGCTCAGAACCTCAGGAAGAACAAACTGATGTAGGCACCAGGAAATAGGTGCTTTTATTACATTCTCATTTTATGCCTTAGAAGCACTGCAAATGGTAGGTATTCTTATTTCTGTTTTAAACAATGAGAAAACTGAGGCTTAAGGAGGTGTAAAAAATACTTTCTTTTAAAAAAAATACACCTCTCCCCCACCATCATAAAAACCCCAACTTTGGCCATAGAGTTCATTGGTGGTGGAGCACTGCAAACATTAGCTGTCCCATGTGGCTTTGACTCTGACACAATTGGTCCTCTTGCTTCAGGGAACTGGATACCATCCATCCCTCCCATGGGTTGGCCTAGGCTCTGTTACTTCAGAGTTTTCTTGACGAGTTTCAAGGTAACCAGGTCATCCTGTTCTACATATTTTTCTGGGATTGAGGTCAAGGAGCAGCATGATCCTCTCTTAAATGGGTCAGAGGAGGAGGACTCCTGTGGCTCCCTGAAAGGTCAAGCCCCTTCATGCTAACTACACCGTCTTCCCTTCTCTTCCAGCTTATGTCCTGGGCTGGGCTCTGGACAGGGAGCAGAGGCAGATGTGCGCATGTGTTCTGGAGGACTTTTATATGTCCGATGGTGTGTTAGGCACTATGTGGAGTGGAGGCAGAGGGAACTCCAGAAAAGATAAATTATCTTATGGTGGAGACAAAAGGTAGTATTGGCAACAAACATGACCTCTGGAATCAGATAGTTTTGGGTTCCAGGCCTGACTCTTTGACTCACTTATTAGTTGTGCGACCTTAGGCAATTTATTTAACCTTTCTGTAGCTCAGTTTCCTTGTATGCAAACAGGAGGAAAATAATAATCTCTTACATAATAGGATTGCTATGAAGAATATATGAACTAATATGTGTAAGACATTGACTGTAGTGCCAGGCACCTAGTAAGCACTCAGTAAGGAATAACTACTGCCATTATTGTTGTTACTAACAACAGTATGAGACTAATAAGTGATTAGTGTATAAGTACCAACAAATACCAATGGAGTTCAGAAAAAGAATGCTTAATTTTTGTGACTTATCCAGGAAATCTCTAGAGGAGACAGAAGAAGTGGAATGAAATATTCCAGGTGGAGCAAATATGAAAGTGGGAGGCTGAACTGAACTGGAGTGGGGAACAAAAAGAAGAAACAAACGCAACATCTGGCACCCTTGAGCTCTACCACCAGCTCACCTGTTGTCACTACCAATATGTCCAGTCCTTTATGGCTCTCCATTTTGGAGTGCCCTGAATTACTGGCTGCAGTTTTGACTTGGCCAGCTAGTTGGCCAGCTGCTCTGACTGAGCTTGAGGGTGTCTGTGCCTTGGTGGAGTTGACACGGGTCCTAACTCTGCAACTTGGTTTGTAGGTTCAAAGCCTAATTTTTATCAGCTTACCCAGGGCTGTTGGTTTCTAGTGGATTGGGTCACACTCCCCAACATTACAAAACACTTCTTAATAAATCACCAGGCTGATAAGTCGATTGATGATGAGAGAGAGACCTTTATAGAGATGAGAACACTTGTGTGTATCAGCCCTTTCTGATATCAAGGTACCTGAAGCCAAATTAAACAGGGACTGTTTTATAACCTAAAATCAGAACCTAATGGAGTTGAAAAGTCTCATGAGCGAGACCATATAGGCTTTGGTAGTCCATGGAAAACTGTACCTTTTTGCATGTCTGTCATAGCTTTGTAGTGTGACCAGAATGTGTGTCCTGTTCTCTCTCCACTGCTGGAGAAACATCAGTAACAATTTTTCTCTTGGATGTTCCTGTTTTCAATTCCATGCAAATGCTGTTTGTGTGCTATGGCCATGCTATTCTCTTGAATTTCTTTTTTCTTGACAAGATTTTTGAGTTGCCTACTTCTCAGCGACAACATAGTGATTCTCTCATTGAGTGTTCTTTTTGGCTTTGTTCTCAAACACTAGGAATGTTTCCAAGCAGGGCCGCCACGAATGGCTATGCACTGCACAACCCTAGGAGAGGGTGCCATTCACATAGACTATAATTGAATGGCGCCACTAGGGTTGTGCAGTGCACAACCTACACAACTGTACTCGGCGGCCCTGGCATAATGTAATGTCAGTACTTTCTTCATCAAGGTACCAGTTTGGGATTGTCCTCAGGGTAAGGGGGCTGAAGCAGTGAGCTGCTGCTGTGACCAGGAAAGGAAGAAAGAAGTAAAGTTGTGGCTTTGGGAGAATTATCTTCTCTGTAAATGAGAGCCATCATATAGGAGAACTACGTACCTTCGTTCTTTCAGTAAATAGTTTTTTAAGTGCCTACTATGTGAGGGTTGAAGAACAGGGAGGGGTTTGCATAGGAGGGAGCATTTGAACTGGGCTTTGTGAAAGAAGTAGAATATTAACATGTGAAGATGAGTCAGGAGGAGAGAATCTCAGGGGGAAGGAATAGCGAGAAGAAAGACAGATGGGAGACCACAAGGGATATATGGGTAATGGTGCATAATTCATCTTGGTTGGATAGAAAAGCATGTAAAAGGGAGTAGTGAGCAATGATGCTGGTCGGGGGTCAAATGATGATGCAGGAGGGGAGGGAGTTGAATGCCCAATTAAGGAATTTGGACTTTTATTTATCAAGCAATAAGGAGCTATCCAAAGTTTGTTTTTTAAACAGCTTTATTGGGTTATAATCATATACCATATAATTCATTCATTTAAAGTGTACAATTGAATGTTTTTAGTATATTCACATATATGTGCAACCACCACCACAGTCAAATTTAGAACATTTTCATCATCCAAAAAATAACTCCATACGATTTAGCTCACCCCCCTCCCTACCTTTCCCCCACTCACCAGCCCTAAGCAATTGTTAATCTACTTTCTGTTTCTATAGATTTTATCTATTCTGGACATTTCATAGAAATTGAGTAATTATAATATGTGACCTTTTTCCACTGGCTTCTTTCACTTAGTATGTTTTCGAGATTCATCTGTGTTTAGCATGTATCAGTACTTCACTTATTTTTATGGCCAATTAATATTCCATTTTAAGGATATGCCACATTTTATGTATCCATTTGTCTGTTGGTGAGCATTTGGGTTGTTTCTGCCTTTTGGCTATTACAGATAATACTTCTGTGAACATCTGTAAGTTTTCAGGTGCACATAGGTTTTTATTTCCCTTGGACATAGGTTTTCATTTCCCCCAGGTATAGGAGTGGAATTGCTGAGTCATATGATAACTCTATGTTTAACCTCTCAAGGAGCTGCCAGACTGTTTCTCTAAAATGGCAGCATCATTTTACATCCCTACCGACAGTATAAAAGGGTTCCAATTTCTCCACATCCTCATGCACACTTGTGTTTGCCTTTTATATTTTGGCCATGCTAGTGGGTATGAAGTGTCATCTCATTGTGGATTTGATTTGCATTTCCCTGATGACTAATGATGTTGAACATCTTTTCATGTGCATGTTGAGTACCCGTGTGTTTTCTTTGGAGAGATGTCTGTTCAAGGTTATTTATCTTTTTATTGTTGAGTTTTTTTAATACTTTAGCTATTTTTAATGTATATATTTAAGGTTTTCAACTTAATGATTATATATATATATGGAAATCACCACAATCAAGATAACACATGCATTACATCATAGAGTTATCATTTATGTGTGTATGCGTGTGTGTGTGTGTTGGAAATACTTAGGATCTATTCTTATAGCAAATTTTAAGTATACAGTACAGTATTTTCACCTATAGTCGCCATGCTGTACATTAGATATCCAGGACTTACTTGTCCTGGAAAACTAAAACTTTGTACTTTTTGACTAACATCTTACTTTCCCAGCACCAGCCCCAGCTAACCATCATTTTATACTCAGCTTCTATGAGTTAGACTAATTTACATTTCATATTTATGTGACATCATAAGATATTTTTCTTTCTGGCTCATTTCACTTAACATAATGTCCTTTGGGTCCTTCTGTGTTACTGCAAATGATAGGATATCCTTCTTTTTAAAGGCTGGATAATATACCACATTTTCTTTATTCATGCATCCATCGATGAACATTTATCTTGTTTCTATATCTTTGCTATTGTGAATAACGGTGCAAGGAATATAGGAGTGCAGATATCCCTTTGAGATCTTGATTTCAACTGTTGGATAAGTATTCCAGAAGTGGGATTGCTGTGTCATAGAATAGGTCTTTTTTTTTTTTTTTTTTTGAAACTATACTATTTTTGATAATGGCTCTATTGATCTCCATCAGCAGTTTTCCAGGGTTCTGTTTTCTCCACACCCTTCCCAATATTGCCATCTTTTGCATTTTTTATAATAGCCATTCTGACAAGGGTGACATGAGATCTCACTGTGGTTTTCATTTGCATATCCCCAATGATTAGTGATGTTGAGCACCTTTTCATATACCTGTTGTCCATTTGTATGCCTTCTTTGGAAAAATGTCTATTCAGATCCTTTGCCCATTTTAAAATTGGGTTATTTGTATTTCTGCTATTGAGTTTATGAGTTCTTTACATATTTTAAATATTGACATCAAATTTGTGGTTTGCAAATATTTGCTATATAGCTTTTTAGGTTGATGTAGTCCTAATTGTTTTTGTTTGTTTGTTTTTTACTTTTCTTGCACGTGCTTTTGATGTCATATTCAAAAAATCATTGCCAAGACCAATTTCAAGAAGTTTTTCCTATGTTTTCTTCTAGGAGTTTTATGGTTTCAGATGTTACATTTAAGTCTTAAGCCCATTTTGAGTTGGTTTTTGTGTGTGGTGTAAGATAAGAGTCTGATTTCATTACTTTGCGTGTGGATATCCAGTTACCCCAACATCATTTGTTCAAGCAAGCATCTTTTCCCCCATTGTGTATTTTTGACCCTCTAAGGTTCTTTATTCCTTTTCATCCTTTTTTTTCTTTTTCTCTTCTGATGAGGTAATTTTAAATAACTGTTCTTCAAATTTGCTGGTTCTTTCTTCTGCTTGATAAATCTCCTGTTTTTAGTTGAGTCATTGTATTCCTCAGCTCCAGAATTTGTTTGGCTGTTGTTTACAGTTTCTATCTTTTTATTTAACTTTTCATTTTGATCATACATTGTTTTCCTGATTTCATTGAGTTGTCCATCTGTTAATTTTCTTTTTTATTGTTGAGTCTTAAGAGCTATTTATTCTGAATACTAGACTCCTATTAGATACATGATTTGCAGATTTTTTCTCCCATTCTTTGGGTCCCCTCCCCTCCCCTCCCCTTTCTTTCTTTTTTTTTTTTTTGAGACAGAGTCTCACTCTGATGCCCAGGCTGGAGTGTGCAGTGGTGTGATCTCAGCTCACTGCAACCTCTGCCTCCCTGGTTCAAGCACTTCTCCTGCCTCAGCAGGAGAAGTAATCCCAAGTAGCTGGGATTACAGGCATGTGATGTGCCACAACGCCTGGCTAATTTTTTTTTTTTTTAATTTTTAGTAGAGACAGAGTTTTGCTGTGTGGGCCAGGCTGGTCTCAAACTCCTGACCTCAAGTGATCTGCCTGCCTCGGCCTCCCAAAGTGCTGGGATTACAGGTGTGAGCCACCATGCTCAGTCTGGGATGTCTTTTCACTTTCTTAATAGTGTCATTTGAAGCATGAAATATTTTAATTTTGGTGAAGTACAGTATATTTATTTTTTCTTTTGTTGCTTGTGCTTTTGGTTACATCTTAGAGTCTGTTACCAAATCCTAGGTCATGACATGTATCCCTATGCTTTCTTTTACAAGTTTTATAGTTTTTGCTCTTACAGTTAGGTCTTTGATTTTGAGTGAATTTTTGTATATGGGTTATGAGGTAGGGGTCCAACTTAATTCTTTTGCCTGTGGATAACCAGTTGTCCCAGCATCATTTGTTGAAGAGACTGTTCTTTCTACCATTGGATGGTCTTGATACCTTAGTCAAAAATCACTTCTGAGGATTTATTTCAGTACTCTCAATTCTATTCTGTTGGTCTCTGTGTCTTTCCTTAGGTTAGTACCACACTGTCTTTGTTACTGTTGCTTTGCCATAAGTTGAAATCAGGCTGTGTAAGTCCTCCCACTTTTTCTTTTCAAGGTTGGTTTGGCTGTTTGGGGTCCCTTGCATTTCCATATGAATTTTAAAATCAGCGTGTCAGTTTCTACAAAAAAAAATGTCAGCTGGGATTCTGATACGTACTGTGATGAATCTGTCATTTAAAACTTTCAAGGAGGAGTGTAACAGGATCAGAATGCTATTTTAAGAATAGGAACCTGACAATACTATATAAAATTAGAGCAAGCTTGTCCAGCCTGTGGACTGCATGTAGCCCAAGACAGCTTTGAATGCAGCCCAACACAAATTCATAAATTTTCTTAAAACATTATGAGATTTTTTTGCAATTATTTTAAAAAGATCATCAGCTATCATTAGTGTTAGTGTATTTTATGTGTAGACCGAGACAATTCTTCTTCCAGTGTGGCTCAGGGAAGCCAAAAGATTGGACACCCGTGAATTAGAGTGATGAAGGAAAAACACTGGATACTTGGAGATCAGATAGGAAACTGCTGTAGTAGTTTAAGAAAATGATAGGGACCAAACTAGGAAAAGATAGTGAGGGTGGATTTCAGATGTATTGAAAAGGTTGGGCTGGGTGCAGTGGCTCACACTAGTAATCTTAGTGCTTTGGGAGGCTGAGGTGGGAGGATCACTTGAAGCCAGGAGCTTGAGACCAATCTGGGTAACAAAATGAGACCCCATATGTACAAAAAATAAAAAATAAAAATAGCTAGGTGTGGTGGCACATGCCTGTAGTCCTAACTACTCAGGAGGCTGAGGTGAGAGGATTGCTTGAGCCTAGGAGTTTGAGGCTGCAGTGAGCCATGATCACACCAATGCACTCCAGACTGGGTGACAAACCAAGACCCTGTCTGAAAAAAAAAAAAAAAAAAGAAAAGAAAAAGAAAAGGTCTAAGTGACAAGACAGGATTTGGGGACTGAATACATGTGGGGCTGAGAAAGGTGGGGGATCAGGGGTAACTCTGAGGTGTGAAGAGAGGCTAATGGATTAGATTATAGTACCTTTTAAAACTTTGTATTATTTTGAAATGACTTTTGACTTACAGAAGAGTTGTAAAGATATTACAGAGAATTCCTGTATATCCTTCACCCAGCTTCCCCTAATGTTAACATTTTACATAACTATGGTAAAATTATTAAAACTGAAAAATTAGCATTTATACAATGCAATATGAACTTAACTACAGTCTTTATTTGGGTTTTACCAGTTTTTTTCACAAATGTCCCTTTTCTGTTGCAGGATCTATTTAGGATCCTTAATTGCATTTAGATATGATCTCTCTTTAGTCTTCTCTAATCTGTGGTAGTTCCTTAGTCTTTGCCTTTCACAACCTTGACTATTTTGAAGAGTACTGTTCAGTTTACTCTGTAGAATGCCCCTGATTTGGGTTTATCTGATGTTTTTTCATGATTCCATTGAGATTATACAATTTGGGCATCCAATAAGGACGATGCTATCAATAGCTCATACTTATTTTATTCCCTACAGTGTGCCAGGCATTTGAACTAGGTACCTCAAGCATTTAAATTTTACAGTTACCCTATGAAATAATACTATTGTAATCCTCACTTGACAGATAAGGGAACTGAGCCTAAAGGGTTAAGTATTCTCTGTAGGCAGCTGGACAAGGGAAGTTGAGTAATATGTCAGAATGTTGTTATTGCAAACATGGAATTAAAACAAGTGAAGTTAGAGGAATTGAAAATTTAATATGATTTGTTGCTGAATTGGCTCATAGTAGGGATGAATTTTCTATTGAAATCAGGATAATTATAGCTATTATGTATTGAGTGCTAGCTATGTGCTAGGCATTGTGCCAAATGCTTTTCTTGCTTTGTTTCATTTTGTCCTCTCCCAAACCTTGTGAGACATAGATACTATTTTTGTCTCTATTTTACAGATGAAAATTCCTCTAATCTCTTGCCCAAGGCCAGAGTGCTGGTGAGTGGCAGAGCCACCATGTGGATCCAAGTTTGTCTTAACTCTAAAGCCTGTATTCTTTAACCACTTGGCAATGCTAACTGTCCTCCTTCCATCTTCTTAGTAGGGATGAATTTGCCAATGGGACTAGAAAACATGATATTTATGGGCTTGGATGTAGACACTGCTTGGTTGTGGACATTACCAAATACATGTTTGCAACTCTCCTTATTTTATACCTCAGTGGTTGGTCAACCCCATTCTTTCTTTGGGTATATTTCAAGCAGGTTACAATCTGGTCTTTCAAGTCTGGGATTTTAACGCTTAACTCTTAGTAGGCACTCTTATTTCCCTTTTATTCAAATTCTTGAGGGAAGCTTCTTTATAAACTCCTTAGACTGACAAAAATAGTAAAATCTCAGAAATAGGCAAATCAAGGGAGATAATGAAATCACCAGAATGGGCGTTTAACCGTGGAGTGTAAGGGAAGCTTTCCTGGAGAAAATAGTTTAATTTTGCATTTGAAGGGTAGATAAGAGCCACAAGAGGAAAGTTGGAAAAACCATCTGGAAGAGGGAATAGGATTAGCAAAGGCACAATTTCTTGATGTTAGAGATTTAAATTTAAAAAATAAAATTATGAAAATGTTAAGAAAACAATAGGTGACTCTGTAATCCCACTGTTATAAAAGATTTTCAAAGCGTGATATCAAAGACAGAAGCCATAAAGGGAATGACAAATACATCTGATTACATAAAGATTTAAAAAGCTTCCATAAATAAAAACCTATCATAAACAGAGCTGCAACAATGACAGCCTGGGAAAATTTTTTGCAATAAATTTCAGTCTATATTAGCTGTCATTAATATATAAATAGCTCTTTACAACTCAGTTGAAAAGAACACACCAGCTGAAAAACAGTCAAAGTGCACAGATGGTCACATCCCAAAAGAAGAAATATGGCTGGCCAATATACCTGTTAGAAAATAGTTTAACATTTCTGGTAATCTGAGGCATGCAAATTGTGTGTGTGTGTGTGTTTTGCCTGTTAAACACGTGATAATTACCAAATGATAATGACCTGTTTGTCAGGTTGCAGCAGAAAACAGATCCTTGTATATTGCTGGAGGGAATAGCAATTTAAATAATTTTTCTGGAGGGCAGTTTAGCATTATGGGTCAAAAGCCTTCAAATGGATATTCCCTTTGAAGATCTAGACTGTCTTCTATCAATGTGGGCTAAGGAAATAGTAAAGGAACTGAAAATTTAGATGTAATTTACATGTGCAACCAGAGGATATTGGTTGAGTAAATTATTGCATATCCATATAATTGAATAAAATGAAGGTATTGGAAAATGAGATAGTAGAAGTGTAGTAATTGACACAAATACGTTCAGGGTACAGCTTGACATAACGCGCAAGGCTGTCATGCTGGAGAGGTAGGCAGGATCTAGAGCAAAGAAGGCCTTGTCCGCCATCCGAAGAACCTTGAGCTTTTTTGGTAGGTAGTGGCAAGCCATGGAAGGATTTAAAATGGCAGATCAGAGGGGCATTTTAGATAGATCCCTCTTGTAGCAGTGTGCCTGGAGGCAGGAGACCAGTAAGGAAATTATTGCAGTGGTCCTGAAAGAGATGATGAGGGCCCAAGGGTATGAAGTAGATGGAGTCATAGGACCAACTTTGGGCAGCCCAGAGAGTTAATCTTCCTTATGGTGGGTAACAGTCATAAGCACTTGGCCTCAGCGATCCCCAGATAGCTATGTGCCATCCCAGGAGGTGCTGACAGGAGAACTGGAGCTTGGGGAGATTGTGTGCTAGGCCAAACACCACTCTCCTGTACCTCTCTCACTCTGTTTCCCTTTCATTTAGTTTGCCCATATCCCTTCATTGCTTACCCTGGCTAGCCTCTCATTTAGGATGGCCTGTGGTCACTGGCCCTCCTTCCCAATTACATTTCTCATAGTACTAACACTTGCTCCAGTGTACAAAAGCTATCTTCTTTAAGTGCTATGAAAATGAGGATTGTTGAATGTAACACTGGGGTGGAGCAGAAGTGGATGGGAGGCTGAACAATGGTGGCAGTGAACTTGGGGCTGATATGACTGGGGGAACAGGAATGGGAAGCAGGCCAGGTGTTGGCTGAGAGGTTCGGTAGAGAAGGTGGGAACCTGGAACCAGAGAGGTTCGCAGGTAGAGGATGAACTGGGATAACAGCTGATGCCTAGATTGGATGCTTAGGAAAGAACTAAAGGTTAGTACAGGGATCTTTCCTGAGGAAGCTGAGAGAGTGTGTGGTTTTGAATGGAACCGTGGATTTTTTCTGGGAAAACCAGCCAAAAAAGACCTCAGTTTTATAAGGATTGCAAGTGCCCACCAGACCTGGGGATGAGGCAGGTGGGAGCTATAATGAACCTGTCTTTGGGACTCTGAAACTCATCTATGTAAATGCAATTTGCTGTCCAGTTGAGTTTGTGTTTTGAGATGTCTCACACTGTAGAGAGTAGATCTTATGAGCTGGCTGATGGCACAGGTGTGGGGCTGTTGGGGTGACTCCCTGTGTGCCATGTGGTCAAGGGCCAGGGCTAGAGTCTAAAGAAAAGGAGCTCTCATGAGCCCTGGTATGTGTCAGGTGTGAAGTGGAAAGTGCATTGAACTGGGAGTTAAGGGACCTGGGCTCTCATCAGAAAGCTTGTCAGAACCTTTTCCCCTCAGTTTCCTCATCTCTGAAATGGGGTTTAATAACATGGTTCTGCCTGCCTCCCAGGTGATGGGAAAGTGGAAGTGCTCTGTAGCACTTCTCTATATGCTACCTGCTCATGCCTTTTGTTTCAGGTGCTGAGCTGGGCAGATGTCAGCATGAATGCAAAGTGCCAAGTTGGTACTGGGGTATGCTCAGATATATTCTCATCTTTGTACCATCCTTGTTTGAACTTCTAAGTCTCATCTCTTCCTATTCTATTTGCAGCCAAAGTGATAGTTTAGCTTTTCACCTCCTAGTCTAAAAATGCATGCCACCAAAATTTTCAGGCAGTTGGAAGCCAAGCAAAGAAGAAAGCAAGGATATTCAGACCAAGGCTGGGGGCCCTTGCACCTCTGAATTAAAATGTTAGTTCCATGTGGCTCTGTTGGCTAATGTTGAATATGAATGTGACTCTAGCATGACAGGGTGAAGAGGTTCAGTATCAGAAATCTGAGAAGTTGCTAAAGGAGGCCATGAGTTTTCTGGAAATGCAATATGAATAATCAGGAATCCCCAGATAACTGTGTACCATCATAGGAGGTGGAATGTAATGTAATAAATAATCTTTCAATCAGATACATTTAGTTATATCAAGTCAGCAGATTTGAAAAAGGACCCTAGAGGCCAGGCACAGTGATAAACCTGTAATCCCAGCACTTTGGTAGGCTGAGGCAGGAGGATTGCTTGAGGACAGGAGTTCGAGACCAGCCAGGGCAACATAGTGAGACTCTGTCTCCACAAAAAAATAAAAATAAAAATAAAAAATAAAAAAATTAGCCAGATATGGTGGTGCACACCTGTAGTCCCAGCTACTTGAGAGGCTGAGGTAGGAGAATTGCTTCAGCCCAGGAGTTGGAGGGTACAGTGAGCTATGATTGCACCACTGCACTCCAGCCTGGATAACAGAGTGAGACTTTCTCAAAAAAAAAAAAAAAAAAAAAAAAAGATACCTTCTATGCTGCTATGCTGATGATAGAAATAGGCAAGACAGAAAAGATGAAACGACTAAAGTTAGAACCATGACTGATGGAGGATAACAGGACAACCAACTGGGTTGAAACTGGAGGCTTGTTCTCTTTAATAGTTTTCTGGGCTTCTAGCCTAGGGAAATTGTGGATCAGAACCAGCCAAATGGACTTATAAGGGAAATTTGTCCCCGAAAATCAGCTTACCTCCTCTTGTCTGTGGGTATAGAAAAGTAAGATTTAACTGTGGTGCCCAGTGTTGCATTTTTACATCTCTGTTTAGCATGTTGGAAGTGTCTTGGGTATTCCAGAAGCTCAGGAAGGCTGCTGGCATGACTCTGGTGACTCCAGAAGTATTGAGGACCTTTCTAAGGTGGTTGGGGCCCCTTCCTCTTCTCTGTGTACTGTAGCTTCTGAGTGTAGCCTTTGATGGGCCTGATGCTGGGTAACTATGTGCAGCCTCCAACTTGGTCCCTTACCTAAGGTGAGTAACTTTACTGCTGGATCAAGGGTAAAGCTAACCATTCTTAATTCTTCTTCAATTGCAGATCTTTCTCCTGGCCTGCCCTCCATGTCGGGGAGCTATCGTCGTCTTCAAGTAAGAGAAAATTGGCTTTTGCTCTGTTGCTCATGACCTGAACTTTATCTTTCTCCCCCTCTAGGCTACAGATGCACATGTTGAATGGAGCTCTTCTGGCATTGCTGTTTCCTGTGGTAAACACTCGGCTGGTAAGTAGCCTCTTCTAGGAATGTAACAGCAACTAAAACACTTCTCTCCCTCCTATCCTCACAGCTCCCCTTTGAATTGGAGATTTACTACATTCAGCATGTTATGCTCTACGTGGTACCCATCTACCTGCTTTGGAAAGGAGGTAAGGCCAGCAAACCACATTCCTATGTAACCCTGCCATCTCACCATCTCCCCTCTTCCTCCAGGTGCTTACACTCCAGAGCCCCTCAGCAGTTTCCGGTGGGCTCTTCTCTCAACTGGCCTCATGTTCTTTTATCACTTCAGCGTCTTGCAGATCCTCGGCCTGGTAAGTTTGGTTATATCCCCTTCTATCCCCTCGAACGCTCACTCTACCTCCCTTGTCCCTGCAGGTCACCGAAGTGAATTTGAACAACATGCTGTGTCCGGCCATCTCAGACCCATTCTACGGCCCCTGGTATCGCATCTGGGCCTCGGGACACCAGACTCTCATGACCATGACCCACGGGAAGCTGGTCATCCTGTTCTCATACATGGCTGGGCCCTTGTGTAAATATCTGCTGGATTTGCTCCGGCTTCCAGCCAAGAAAATAGACTGAAGGTGCTTATTTTTTTTTTTTTTCCTCCCTGAGGAAGCAAGTCGTGACTTGACTTGGAGAACACCCAGTTCTTGATAAAATCATGGGAGAGGGCAGTAGGATGTTTGGTGTATTTCTTTTTCCTCCTTTCTGTCCCTTTCTTCTACCACTCTTCCTTTCCCAGCTCTTCCCCCTACGATGTCTCCTTGAGCCTGGGGTGTAGTGCTGGGCGCTGGATTTTCCTCCTTCCCTTTGGCTCTCTCTCTGCTCCTAGTGGCCTTACATGGGGAGATTGCAGTGAGCGGCTCTTTCACTCTGCTTGTCGGTGCTTTAACAACAGCTGGTTGAGGAGAAAGGGAACAACAAGTAGTAGTTCTTTTGGCATCGAAGCAATGAGATTGGGTTGTGTTTCATTTCTCCACTGCCAGGGACCTCCAGGCTTATGCTGGCGTCCCATTTAGTCTCCAGCACAGCCCTTACCACGGGGGACTGAGGCCTTGTTTCTATACCAGCGGCAAGCCCAGAGCCGAGGGATTTCACAGCTCGTGGTCAAGACAGAACCAGCCAGATTCTGGTCACTGGTGTCCCATGACTCAAAGTAAACAGCCAACCAGCCACTCCCTCCAGGATGCTGCCTGGGGTGGGAGGTGAGAGCACCACCCAGCCCAAGGGCTAGATTCCATTGAGAGGGTTGGAGATCTATTGCAATGACAAATCCAAAGTGAAGAGGGTCAAGATATATACAGTACTAGGCCAGACCCTGTGTAAGTTCTGCCTGTGAGAGTTGAGAACTGATGCATATCCCAATCAGAAGTGAGCACAGAAAACTGTGATTTGAATCATACACTCTGTTTTAGGAAAATGTTGATAATAGATACCATTTTAATCTTGAGTGCCCCTTAAATGTGTTCCCTCTCCCTTTCCCTCTCCCCCCACCCCTCCCCCTCCCCCCTCCCTCCCTCTTTCCCTCTCTCAGGCAGCTTCAGGGAAGAATGAGCTGGAATTGGCTGGTTGGTTGGTTTTTGAGTTTGGAGAATCCTCGCATCAGGGCCCATTTCTGGAAGATTCTGTAGATCTGTTTCTTGGTTTTACAGGGCCAGTGTTGTTTCCCTAGGGCCAGATTTCTTCAGTGTATCCACACTCAGTGCTGAATTGTTTAATGTGGGGGACATCACGTCCTCCTCATCCTGTCTACCCCCAAATCCCATGTCTAGGTTGAAAGGGGGCTGCCAAAGAATTAAGTCCTCATGGGTGGAGGTTCAGGTGCTCCACAAGGAGGAGCTTTTGTTGAAGGACTTCAGCTCAGTTATGCACGGACCTCAAGCAGGCAGGAAGTGGCTGGGCATTGCTGACTCCACATTGACTCCCACTAGGAACAGATTTGCTTAAGAACAGAAAAGCTCATTTGGTGATTTTGTCTGATGAGCCTCCCTTCCCCTGTCCCACTCTAGGCAACACAGTTGACCTAGACCAGTTCCAGTATTTCCAGTTTGACCGTGTTTGACCTACACTGAGCTTCGGTGCCTCAGTGGTCATAATTTTAGCAAGTGGACCTATAGGAAGCAACCCTGGGAGGGACCGTCCTTCTGCAGAGGCCTGCGGGCATTGAGGCTATCAATCCCCAGGGCTTGGGGAGCAGGAGGGGAGGGCACCAAGTGCTCTTACTCTCCTGAGCTCCTTTTGATGCGTAAGCTTTGTTTTTGGCCCTCTTTGAAGGCAGGGCCAAACTTTTCTTAGTGCCTCTCACCTTAGGGTGGCCCTCCAGGGAAGGTGCTCCTTGAATGGCTGGATTGGCCCTGCCCACCGTCAAACTGCTACATGTAGGAATAGCTGATGAGGAAATACACAAGGCCTCAGTGCCCCTTGGCCTCTTTACAAAAGGAGAAGTTGGAAGGGGATTGTGGGAGGAGCCCCTGGGGGCCTGGTCTGTCCTCCACCAGAACTTGGAGTTGCTGCCAGCAGAGGATCTGTGCCTCAGCTGAAGACTAGCTCCGGAATGTCATAGGGGTGTGACTGTGTAGGCCTTCTCCTCCTCCTCGTTTCTGTGGCATGGCACAGGTTGCCTGGTTGCTCGAGCCTTCCCCATGTTGACATCCTCCACAAGCTTGCCTTTGCTCTGTCTACAGCTTAGTACCCCATTCTGGAGGGCACTTTCTGGTGCTTGGAAGGAGAGAAGAAAGCAAAAGCCACATGCCTGGCATGGCCAAGCCAGAGACAGATCCACCTGTCAGAGGAAGGAAGAAGTAAAGGGGGCATGCAGGGCTTTTGGGGGCCAGATTGGCTCAGAAACATGTAGGTCAAAAGAATAGAGGGGGCCCAGTCTATAGGCTTCACAAGGAGCCATGGCCTGTATTTGGGGCATTGGGGAGCATAAGGCATCTGAACTGGTCCAGATCTCACTCTTATCTTGGGCCAAGCCAACGTGGAGAGAAGCAACCCAACCAGACTCTTGGCAGCCTGCCTTACAGGGTAGCCCACCTTATAGGGTAGCCCTCATATCTGCCCTGTGCCGGCCCTCTACTGCCCCAGCTTTGGTACAGGAGTGAGGGAGAAGCTGGAGCTTGCACACCCAGTGGCCAGTGGGGCTGTCTTCCCAGCTCCTCCTCAGGGCTTTCCTGTCAGTGCCAAGCCAGTTCCCCAGCCAGGTTTCCGTGTGCCATTTGCCAGCGTGTGGGAGCTCTGCGCGTGTGTGAGGGTGTTTGTAGAAGAGGGCAGTTTCCTTTCAAATGGCCTTAGGAAGGGAAAAGAGTACTCCCTCCAGCCCCTAGGTAGCCTTGGCCAGGGATGTGGGCCAAGAACAGTCTGTGGAGCTGGCCAACTTGTGGCATCCACTCCAAATAGCAGAGACCCAGTCACGCCTGCTTCTGGTCCTCCCTGCCCTCAGTATTTGGTTTTGTACACCAAAGATGATCTGGCCCATCTTCCTCCCAGAGGCACAACAGTAACATGTTCCTCTGTCAGCCTGTGAAGGCATGCAGGGTTCTGAAGCCACAGACTCAGTCTCCCCAAGTCAGCAATCTCTTTCTCTCTCTCTCCTCAAACTTCATCGCATTCATAGAAGCTGCTTGCAGGGTCGCCGGGCTAACCAGGGTGATCGGCGAACTTTACCGTACAGTACCTCAGTCTAGCTGTCAGATCACCCCTTTTGCTGTAGCCTCTGTTGAGGTTTTTATATTTGTGATCATTGGTAATTCAGTGTCCTATGAAGTGGGCACAGCTCCCCACAGAGAGCAAGTTGTCAGCAGGTCTCTGTGCACTGGTATTGGGGCAGGGCAGTGCCCTGGGGGTAAGCTAGGTGGCTCAGGGAGTGGCAGAAGGGCCATTTTTCCCTCTGCCAAAAAGACTTCCTTGGATTTGTAGATGTTGACCCAGAGTCCTCTGTCCCCTCCTGAAGAGGATTTTCTTACTGGTTTCTACTGAAGGGGAGGTAGGGGAGGAGGAAAAAAGGACCATGTGTGATGCTGTTAGACAAGACACTGACGCTGATTATGGAGGGTCTCCTGCAGGCCCTTGTGGGCTCCTTGGCAAGGCCCCAGGCTGGGAAGGAGCTCCCCCCACTGCCCATCCTGCCCGCTTTGTGGCGGGTAGAGTCAGTGACAGGGAGGCAGCCCTCCTTTTGTGTATATAGAGTGAGCTGATTTGGGCTCAGGAAAACCTAGTCGCTTGTTGCTCTCGTCTGTGACATTTTTGTACACTGGTTTGCTACTCATGGCAAGAAACAGACAAAGCCCCATGAAAAATAAAACAAAACAAAAGTCATTTCAAACAAAGCTGTTGTTTTGAAAACTCTTGCTTTCTTTTGGTGTCCATTTTGTGTTCTATTTTAAAGAATCTTTCATTTATATTGGTGTTATTGTAGTGAAGAGAATGTGATAGGCTGATCTGTAATGGTTTCTGTCAGGAGCTTAGCAAATGCCTCTGCCCCTCTTCCCCTACCCCTGTCCTTCCTCAGTTCCCAGCTGGGATTGCTATGCACTGGGCAGACCCGTCACTGTCTCCCCTGAACCCCCACACAGTGGCTTCCCTTAGAACCAGTCTTTGTACTCTCCCTAAACAGCAGCAGGCTTAGGATTTTTGTCAGGCTGGTTCTTGCGTGCTCTGTGCCCCCACCAGTTTGCTCACCTCTTGGGGCATTTTGTAATGTGTTTTCTCTGTCTTGTAAAACCTTTTGATTGTACCGAAATGGTATCTGCAGTCGCCTTTGGAAATAAATGGTCATTAATTTGTGTACTTAGCATTCTGAATTTTAGTCTCAGGTGTTTCTGTTGTTGAAGATCCTTGAATGAAAAGGAACCCTCACCATGGGGCTTACTGTTATAATGTTTCTTCATTTACTGTTATTAAAAGATTTATGAGAACCCAGGAGTCCTGGCCTTGCTTCCCAGAACCC